CCCAAAAAACCTCAAATGTAAGAAAAAGCAATGTGACAGATTTGACCCTGGCCAAGTTACACTGTTTTTTTTTTTTTTTTTTTTTTTTTTTTTTTTTAAGTGTCAGTGTTCATAAAGGCCCTTTTTCTTTTTCAAGGATGGGTATAAAGTGTTACTCGGCCGAACGCGGTGGCTCACACCTGTAATTCCAACACTTTGGGAGGCCGAGGCAGGTGGATTACGAGGTCAGGAGTTCAAGACCAGTCTGGCCAACACAGTGAAACCCCCGTCTCTATTAAAAATACAAAAAATTAGCTGGGTTGTGGTGGTGTGCCCCTGTCACAAGGTAGTCTTGACGAATCACTCTGCTCTCTCTCTCAGTTTACTGAGGCTGCCTGGGAGCTGTCAGCCAAACAGGAAGAAGGGCCCTTCTGCCTAACTCCAAAAGGCCTAAGTCAAATGGATATGGTGAGATTTAATGATGGATATAAATTACAGCAAATGGATTTCCTATAGAGTGAGGGAAAAAAAAAATCCAGCTACTCCGGAGACTGAGGCAGAATTGCGAGAACCCGGCAGGTGGTTGCAGTGAGCCGAGATTGTGCCATTGCACTCCAGCCCGGGCGACAGTGTGAAACTCTGTCTCAAAAAGAAAAGAAAAGAAAAAAAAAAAAACTATTACTCCACTCCCCACCAGAAACTCTTATTTTTTCCCCCCTATGTGGTCATGAATTCCTCCTGGGTGCATAGCTCCCTAAGTTGTTCTGTGTTTTAGTGCTTATAATTTCCCACATCCCATGATGCCCCTTGATAGAATTATTTTTTCTGTACTCACACAAATGGAAACAGAAGAGATGAAAAACCCTGGGGATGCGGCCTCGCAGGTCTCAAACTGATCGGCTGCTAAGCACAACCTGCATATCTCTTGGCTGAGTTCCTTTCTTGGCTCAGTTAGATTTTGCATGACCTAGGAGGCTTAGGACCCAGGGGGCGCCTTTCAGCTGAAAAACAGCTCGCGCTGCAGCAAGCTAGCTGGGAAGCTCCCAGTTCTAAAGAGAGGCTGTTTACCAGAACAGCATAACAAGGGCAGGTCTGACTGCAAGGCTGGGACTGGGAGGCAGAGCCGCCGCCAAGGGGGCCTCGGTTAAACACTGGTCGTTCAATCACCTGCAAGACGAAGGAGGCAAGGATGCTGTTGGCCTGGGTACAAGCATTCCTCGTCAGCAACATGCTCCTAGCAGAAGCCTATGGATCTGGAGGTGAGATTACAATCTTTCCTTTCCGCAGCAACATTCTGTGTCCGGGGGCTTCTTTTCCTCACAGGCTGTTTCTGGGACAACGGCCACCTGTACCGGGAGGACCAGACCTCCCCCGCGCCGGGCCTCCGCTGCCTCAACTGGCTGGACGCGCAGAGCGGGCTGGCCTCGGCCCCCGTGTCGGGTAAGTGTCCTCCGGGGGACGGCCCCGGGGCTCCCGGCACACATTTCCTTCTCTCCTCTCTTAGGGGCCGGCAATCACAGTTACTGCCGAAACCCGGACGAGGACCCGCGCGGGCCCTGGTGCTACGTCAGTGGCGAGGCCGGCGTCCCTGAGAAACGGCCTTGCGAGGACCTGCGCTGTCCAGGTACCTGCCCGGGACCCCGGGAATCCCCGCTCCTGATGAGAGCTGTTTCCCACCTCATCTCCAGAGACCACCTCCCAGGCCCTGCCAGCCTTCACGACAGAAATCCAGGAAGCGTCTGAAGGGCCAGGTGCAGATGAGGTGCAGGTGTTCGCTCCTGCCAACGCCCTGCCCGCTCGGAGTGAGGCGGCAGCTGTGCAGCCAGTGATTGGGATCAGCCAGCGGGTGCGGATGAACTCCAAGGAGAAAAAGGACCTGGGAACTCTGGGTATGACGGTCCCCCACCCCTGCCCTCGTTGGGCTAATGGGACCTTGTGTCCTATCCTTGGCAGGCTACGTGCTGGGCATTACCATGATGGTGATCATCATTGCCATCGGAGCTGGCATCATCTTGGGCTACTCCTACAAGAGGTCAGTAGCTTCTCTTCTGGGCCCTCTTAGGAGCCTGAATGTTTGTTTGTTTTTTTCCTGCCAGGGGGAAGGATTTGAAAGAACAGCATGATCAGAAAGTATGTGAGAGGGAGATGCAGCGAATCACTCTGCCCTTGTCTGCCTTCACCAACCCCACCTGTGAGATTGTGGATGAGAAGACTGTCGTGGTCCACACCAGCCAGACTCCAGTTGACCCTCAGGAGGGCACCACCCCCCTTATGGGCCAGGCCGGGACTCCTGGGGCCTGAGCCCCCCCAGTGGGCAGGAGCCCATGCAGACACTGGTGCAGGACAGCCCACCCTCCTACAGCTAGGAGGAACTACCACTTTGTGTTCTGGTTAAAACCCTACCACTCCCCCGCTTTTTTGGCGAATCCTAGTAAGAGTGACAGAAGCAGGTGGCCCTGTGGGCTGAGGGTAAGGCTGGGTAGGGTCCTAACAGTGCTCCTTGTCCATCCCTTGGAGCAGATTTTGTCTGTGGATGGAGACAGTGGCAGCTCCCACAGTGATGCTGCTGCTAAGGGCTTCCAAACATTGCCTGCACCCCTGGAACTGAACCAGGGATAGACGGGGAGCTCCCCCAGGCTCCTCTGTGCTTTACTAAGATGGCCTCAGTCTCCACTGTGGGCTTGAGTGGCATACACTGTTATTCATGGTTAAGGTAAAGCAGGTCAAGGGATGGCATTGAAAAAATATATTTAGTTTTTAAAATATTTGGGATGGAACTCCCTACTGACCTCTGAGAACTGGAAACGAGTTTGTACAGAAGTCAGAACTTTGGGTTGGGAATGAGATCTAGGTTGTGGCTGCTGGTATGCTTCAGCTTGCTGGCAATGATGTGCCTTGACAACCGTGGGCCAGGCCTGGGCCCAGGGACTCTTCCTGTTTCATAAGGAAAGGAAGAATTGCACTGAGCATTCCACTTAGGAAGAGGATAGAGAAGGATCTGCTCCGCCTTTGGCCACAGGAGCAGAGGCAGACCTGGGATGCCCCAGTTTCTCTTCAGGGATGGATAGTGACCTGTCTTCATTTTGCACAGGTAAGAGAGTAGTTAGCTAACCTATGGGAATTATACTGTGGGGCCTTGTGAGCTGCTTCTAAGAGGCTAACCTGGAAACTAAGCTCAGAGGCAAGGTAATAAAGCACTTCAGGGCTTGCTCCCCAAGTGGGCCTGATTTAGCAGGTGGTCCTGCGGGCGTCCAGGTCAGCACCTTCCTGTAGGGCACTGGGGCTAGGGTCACAGCCCCTAACTCATAAAGCAATCAAAGAACCATTAGAAAGGGCTCATTAAGCCTTTTGGACACAGGACCCCAGAGAGGAAAAAGTGACTTGCCCAAGGTCGTAAGCAAGCTACTGGCATGGCAAGAGCCCAGCTTCCTGACGGAGCGCAACATTTCTCCACTGCACTGTGCTAGCAGCTCAGCAGGGCCTCTAACCTGTGATGTCACACTCAAGAGGCCTTGGCAGCTCCTAGCCATAGAGCTTCCTTTCCAGAACCCTTCCACTGCCCAATGTGGAGACGGGTTAGTGGGGCTTTCTATGGAGCCATCTGCTTTGGGGACCTAGACCTCAGGTGGTCTCTTGGTGTTAGTGATGCTGGAGAAGAGAATATTACTGGTTTCTACTTTTCTATAAAGGCATTTCTCTATATACATGTTTTATATACCTCATTCTGACACCTGCATATAGTGTGGGAAATTGCTCTGCATTTGACTTAATTAAAAAAAAAAAAAGACTCCACATTGCCAAGTTTTTGAGGGGTAAC